GTATTTAGTAGTGCTTTTAATTACTTAGTAACTATTTAAACATTTTAATAACAAAAAGAAACCTTTATGGTAAGATATTTAGGTAATATTTAAAGGGATAAAGCTTTTAAAAATTTTAAGCCTTAATTCAAGTAGTAGTTCTTTAAGGTATATGTATTTTATTTTTAATTTGAATCACCGTGAGGAGGATTTGCCATCTCAATGTTCTTAGACTTTAGCAGACTTATTTATTTCTTCCCCTGTTGCATAATCCCTATGCATTATATTGGTCGGGAGGCAGGAATGTTACAGATTCTTTTTTTTCAAAGCTCAGTTTGCTCTGAGATTTGGAATTAACCTTTAGAATGTTCTGGATTTATCCCCCATATGCCAAAGATCTGTAAATATCTTTTCACATGAGCTGAAATTTTCAGGCGATTAAGTGAAATATTTGTGAACGCAGATGTTTTGTTTAAAAGCAGTTAATGAAGTCAGAAAAAAAAATACCTCGCTGTGGAAATACTTTAGGTTCCTCCTGTAATATGATCTGCACATACTTCCTTCTCTTGTAATTCACATTGTTTATTTTCTGAGGGAGGAAATAACTACACTAATAATTAAAACATAAAATTATTTATCCTGTGTTTTTTGCTCCCAGAGTAAACTAAAAATGATTTTGACCGACCAGGGCTGCTTGATTCTGTGAAACTCACATTGTTTGCGTACTGTTGGAGGGCCTCATTAGGGGGTAAATTTGCTTTTTCTGTGTTTGCCAGTAACGATTCCTGTCTCTTACAGGAACTTGCCATTTGGATTGTCTCCTTCCTTAACTGGCCAGCCTTAAACAGTTCAGGCCATTAGTTATTTTTCCTAGTCTTGAAATTTTTAAAAAAATTATTCTTAAGTTTTCAAGTATTTAAAGCTGAGGATATTGGTCACTGAGATATTGCCTAGTTAGGGTTCGGCATTGTGCCCAAATTTGTTGGGCCTCTCAGGGCCTGAGTTCTCTGTGCTTTAACAAATGAGCTACAGTTCTCAAGAGATCAGTGAAGCTTGTTTGTTGATCCTGTATTCTCATCCAGAGGAAGTAGATCTTTGAGAATGTCTAAGGAAGGGTAAGTGATTTTATTATTCTTTCTCTTTCATTTTTCTCAGTGAAGAGGTATCATCTGCATGAATTAAAAGATTAATAAGCAGTGCTACCAGTCCGAGAGTGGAGGTAGAGGCAGAGATTGAAAGAAATTCAGCCCAAATCTTATAGTGTTTCATGTGTAATCTACTATAAAGTTGCTATTGTTGTTTTGAAAGACAGCACTGAGTAAGGGCAATCTTAATAGGAATTTTGTAAGATATAAGTACTTTGTTTACTCTGTGGTAAATTCATTTTGTTTTTCTGCAGAATGTATTTATCAAGATTGGAAGCAAACGGTGGTTTACCGAAGAATTGAGGGAAGCTTAAAAATTCAATGGCGTTTTAAAATAAGTTGTACCTTTAGAAAATGGTGTGAAATATTTAGTGAAAAACAGCCTATGATTTTGTTTCTGGGGCATGTAGGCAAAAAATAATTTAGAGTAGAATTCCCTATTCTAATTTGCTTTGCAATATAAGATAGTTCCATATTATTTTTGTATTATTTTCTCTTATGCTTCAGAGTCTGAATTATTACTGATTCTCTTTTTGTGACCACTATAATAAGTGATAAGTTAATAACTGCATACTGTTGGTTATTTCATTTCTAGCCTTCAGGCATAACTAGACCTGGTTAATTTTAGAGAGATGTTTCTTTTAATAAAATAGGACATAAATCTCTCAAAAAAATTCTTTAAAAATACAGTAAAAGTTTAGTTTTTATTTTTCTGGAATCTATTAATTATCTTTCTAGTTCTTTTGTTCTGTAAGAAAATTTGAAGTGGTTCCAGAGCCTCACATTTACAACTTATTTTAATCTAATCATGTATTGATTATGAACAAAATAAAATTGGCCCACTTTACTGCTATTTTTAGATTTCATTATTGAATAACGAGAACAACCAGGGGTATAAGTAATTCTGTATTATTTTTAGACCTTTTATGACATCACTAGAAATTTGAGGTTTCTTTTAAATGTGAAAATTATGAAAGGACTGCTGTTTTAGATTGGTATATTTTCTTAAAGGACTGCCTTTTTAGGTTGGTATATTTTCTTTCCTTCTACCACTGGCTATAGATAGGTAGGTGTTAAACCATTTTTATGATAAGGACTATCACAGGTGCTAGTATGTTTGTCAATCTTGTACACAGGGTTGTTTATAAAGCTATTATAGTTTGTAGATTTAAGATGAATTGTATTTCTAGACGCGGTTAAAGTTCTTGGAAGTAGTTAGTGCTAATTTTTACCCTATGGTAAAGTATATGTTAGACTTGGTTAGTTAGAGAAAGTTGGAGGGACCTATATTACCCCTCTAGGACACTGTAACGGCAGATTTTTTTTTTAGGTTTATCTCTAGGAGCCTCTGGAGCAATGTCTGTACTGTCCGAATGGATAATAAGTGCATTTGAAGTACATGGAGTATATAAATGACATCAATTAAGTTTTATTCTCTATGCTATCTTTAGAAATAAATGGATACATTTTGTGCTTGGGGATGAAAAAAATTCTTACATTCACCGTTTTCATAAGTGCAATATTGACATTTAGTACCGTGTTATCATTTGATAGCTATGAAATATTTCCCTAATAGTAATAGGAAAAGATTAATAGAGTTAAATCACCCAAAGTTATACTTGAGCTTTATGTAAGTCTATGGTAATTAAGACAGTGTGATATTAGTGTTAAGATAGGCATATAGATTATGGAACCAAATGGGGAGTTCATAGACCCACATATATATAATCAATTGATTTTCAGCAATGAAGTTAAGCTAATTCAATGGCGAGAGGCTAGTGTTTTTTTTTTTTTTTAAGAACAGGTTTCACTCTTGTTGCCCAGGCTGGAGTGCAGTGGCGTAATCTTGGCTCACCGCAACCTCCACCTCCAGGTTGAAGCGATTCTCCTGCCTCAGCCTTCCTTAGTAGCTGGGATTACAGGCATGCACCACCATGCCCGGCTAATTTTATATTTTTAGTAGAGACAGGATTTCTCCATGTTGGTCAGGCTGGTCTCGAACTCCCGACCTCAGATGATCCACCCACCTTGGCCTCCCAAAGTGCTGGGGATTACAGGCGTGAGCCACTGTGCCTGGCCAGGAGAGGCTAGTGTTTTTAACAAATGTACTGGAACAACTGAATATTCATATAGGAAAAAAAAAATGAACCTTGACCCTTGACCTTTATCTCAAACTGTACATTAAAATAAATGGATCATAGACCTGAATATAATCTTTGTGACCCTGAATGAGGTACACATTTCTTAGGTAAACTGAATAAAAATTGTTAGACAAAACTGATAAGTTGGGCTTCATCAAAATTTAAAAAATCAAATTCCTGTTTCTTGAAAGACATCATGAAGAATATTTAAAGGCAAGCTGCAGACTGGGAGAAAATATTCTGAATATGTTTATATCTGATAAAAGACTTGGATCCAAAATATACGAAGAACTCTTGTAATTCAATAATAAGACAGCCCAGTTTAAAAACGGGCAAAATATTTGAATTGATGCTTCACAAAATTGGATTTGAAAAGATGTTATTGGTCATTAGGGAAATACAAATTAAAACTATAGTGAGATACCACTGCACACACACTAAAATGGCTACAATTAAAAACACTGACTGTGGAGCAATGGTAACTCTCATGCATTGCTGATAAGAGTGCAAAAGAGAAAAGAGTTTTGGCAATGTCTTTTTAAGTTAAACATATGCTTAACATATGACCTAGTAATTCCATTTTTAGATATTTACCCAAGAGATTAAAAAATGCCCACATAAATTTGTATGTGACTGTTTGTAGCAGCATTATTTATAATAGTCGAAAGCTGGAAACAAACCAAGTGTCCATTAACTGAATGGATAAACAAATTGTGGTATATCCATACAATGAAATACTCAGGAATAAAAGAACTAATCATATATGCAGCAACATGGATGAATCTCAGAAGTATTGCTAAGTAAGCCAGACACATGACAAAGTAATACTTGATTCCATTTATATGAAAACTACAGTGACAGAAAGTACTAGTGGTAGCTCAGGGCCAAGGGCTGGGGAGGGTATTGCAAAAGAACATGAAGGAATTTTTTGGATTGAAGAAAATATTCTACATCTTGATTGTAGTAGTTGTTGCATGAGTGTATACTGTTATCAGACTCACCAAAATTTTCATTTAAGGGGGGTGAATGTTATTTTAAGTAAATGATACCTTAGTAAAGTTGGTGGAGGAATGAGACTTGAGAAGCTCCTCATCCTGCTGATTTAAAATTTTGTAAAGCGGTTGTTGATTCAAAAGGATATCTTTGGGAAAATATGGTTGCTCCTAGGATGTGTAATGCAGGGAAAAATATACTCTCTTTGCAGTGTCATGATTGAATTAGCCCTCTGGAGTTGTTAAAGTGCTTTTTTTTTTTTTTTTAATTACTAGAGTTGCTGTCGTTTAGGTAAAAGGCCAAAATGAATTTTATTATTTGTTTTTATTTTAAATTCTGGGTTTTGACCTTTCTTCCAATATAGGCACAGTATACTTGTTAATTTGGACTTAGCTAACATGGATAACCATATTTTCTTCTCTAATTTCTATCTCACAGAGTTTAACCCTGAAATTTTGCTGTGTTTTATGAATGATCCTCTATACACTGGTCTTTCAAAAATTGTAGAGAAAAAGTGAAAAACAATTTAGAGGAAAATAGGAAAAAAGGGATTGGAAAAGCCTATGCTTAATTAGACTGAGGTTTTAGAATAGTAAATATATTCTTAGAAGTACTGGTATTGTCCTGGTTTCTCCCGTAACTTGTGTATTTTTCTAATTTGGTAGTCAGCCCTCTCTTATATTTCCTACCATCCTGCTCCCATTATCACAATTTCTTCATTTGAGAATGAAGGTGAAGGGAATTTTAATGTCTTTTCCTTAAATATTTTTGATGAATCTCCTTAAAGTGTGCTTTAAAATCTTTGCTGGAAAGAGAGTCTGCATTATCATCAGTACTCCTATTATTTTATAGTTTTTAAGATAGACCTTCTTTTACATTTAAACATCCCAGAAACTGGGCTATATCTGGCAATATACCACCTAGAATTCAAGTTGAGTTCTTCCAGAGAGGATTTGCTTTCGCTTCTTTCGGTCACCTGGGGAAAATATCAACCATCCTGATAGTATAAATTCAGAGCACAACCTACATGACTGACTTGTTCAAATTCTCAGGGAGAGATTTTCCCCCTCCCTGGACGCAGTACAAAATGGGAAATAGATGTACAGTCAAGGCTGAGATGTACAGATTTCTTTGTGGGCCCTTCTGTGTTGTAGATATATTTCTCCCTTATCCTCATATTATGAGTATATCCCTTTTGCTATCCTAACTTTTTGTGGAATCTCCTAGGCTGTGACTTGGAATTTCCCCCCTTTTCTTACTGGTATATAATATGGGTACATTTTATAATTGATGGCATTTTAAATCTTAATCATCTTAAATTTTGTTCCATGTATGTCTCCATACTGACTTTTCTCTGGAACTTTTAAATACTGAGTATATGAGTGAGTAAAATGAGTATTATAATTTCATGTTTTATTTTATAAGTGATAACACATTTGTTCAGATTTTTAGTGTGTGTGCTGCCGAAGTGAGCACTGTTCAGATTTTTAATGCACAGGAGGCTGTTCTTTTTTTTTTTTTTTGAGACGGAGTCTCACTCTGTTGCCCAGGCTGGAGTGCAGTGGCACGATCTTGGCTCACTGCAAGCTCTGCCTCCTGGGTTCACGCCATTCTCCTGCCTTAGACTCCCGAGTAGCTGGGACTACAGCAGGCACCTGCCACCATGCCCGGCTAATTTTTTTATTTTTAGTAGAGACGGGGTTTCACCATGTCAGCCAGGATGGTCTCAATCTCCTGACCTCGTGATCCACCCGCCTCAGCCTCCCAAAGTGCTGGGATTACAGGCGTGAGCCACCGCACCCAGCCACTGCTGTTCTCTTGACACAATCTGATAAACAAAATGTATCCCTCTTGATGTTCCTCAGAGAAAATGTTAAAACAAATTAGTAAGAAGTTACTGGTTAGAATTTATGAAAGCAAAACTAATGCTACTAGATGTCTGTTGCTTTTAGAATCTAACCCAAAATTTCTTGTTGTGTCTGTATGTCCATGGTATTTGAGCTTTGAATTTTTAAGAATCCATTTCATAAAGTTCTTACCTATAATACTTTTTATATCATTAAGCATACTTTTTACGGAGGATGGAGACATAATGGCAGACTGAGGTCTTCCTATTACTTTTTTTTAATAACAGCTTTATTGAGATACAATTCACGTATCATTCAATTCACCCTTTTAAAGCATACAATTTGATCATTTTAGTATATTCACAGAGTTGTGCAACCAATACCGCTATCTAATTTTAGAACATTTCATTACCCCCACAAGAAACCCTGTACCCATTAGCGGAAACTGCCCGTTCCCTCCTCCCCACAGCCTCTGGCAATGACAAACCCCTATTAAGTTTCTAGTTTAAGCTTAATTTTTAGTTCAGTTAAATATTGTGTCTGCTATTACAAGGCCCTATGTTAGGTGTTGGGAAGATTATAAATCCTGGTCTCAAAGTTTATAATCCAATAAAGAATAAGAGAACTACCATATTTTATGTCTATGACAACATATAGTAAGTGTCAAAACAGGGAATTTTGAAGGTTTAAGCCTCTCATTTGGGTCACAACTTTATAGAATTTTAGTTGCTGATGCAGTTTCTTTCATTAAGTAGAAAAGTAATGAGACCCAGAGACATTACTGTCACATAGTTCTGTGGCACAACCAGAATATTGATAGTTCCTTGACAAAATCACTTGAGATGCAGGGTCTTGATAATTAGAGATAACTGAGGTGGCCCTTTTAGGGAAAAGAATATAAACAAAGCCTTAGGGCATATTTAGGAAATAGCAAGTAGCTCACTTTGATTACTACAGCCAAAGGTGCATGATGTGGGACAATGTAAGATCAAACTGATTTTGACAAAATGAAAGTTTTTGAACTTTAAGATCCAATAATTTGCAATTTATTAATTGGGTAGGTAGTGAGCGATGACTAAAAGTTCTTAAGAGAGTGATATGATTGGATCAGGGTTTTAGGACAGTGCTTCTCAAACTGTCTGTGAGGGAGGACCAGTTTATAAATAACTTTTTTCCAATCTGTTTCAAATGGACACGTTTATAAAATAAAAATGAATTTCAAGAAAAATGAAGACACAAAATGTAAGCCTACCTTTTTTATTACTACATTCAACAAACAAAATTGCTCTGTCAAATTACTGTAAAAGTTTCTAAATACTTAAAATTTCTGTATGTGTCATGTCATGGGTTAGCAACAAATGTTCATAATCCAGCATTGGCCTGTGGACCATGCTTTGAGTAGCACTACTTCAAAGCAATTAATTTGGCATTAGTGCGAGGGCAGAGCAATTGGGAGATGATTGCTGGACTAATGAGGACCTGGACATGTTGTTAGCACTGTGAATTGAATGGAAGATTGGATTCCAGAGACGTTTGGTAATTTAAATGAAGGCACATTAGATGATTGGATGTGGATTTGAAGAAGAGGAAAGAATCAAAAGATAGTAACTAGATTTTAAGCTTGAGTGGGAGAATGGGAGTGCCCATAGCAGAAATAGGAACTAGTTTGGAGATTGGGTTTTCAACAAAAAATCCACATTATAGCATTTTCTATTAAGTAAAAATATGCATATATACAGACACATACTTTTTAGTTCATAATTTCAATTTGCCCTCTCAAAAAGCACTTGTAACTTTTTCTTTTCTTGATTGTAGCAAATTTTCAATGTGTAATTATGCAAGCCCATAAGGAAAACAGATGCCCAAGAAGATTTTATACTTGAATCCTTAGTCTCATTTGTTGTTGCACTAACTGTCATTGGGCACTTGGCCAGGAAATTGTGACTCCTAGGCAAGGGGAGGAGTTACAGATAAAGTTCACCATTGCCAAAGAAATTCTATTCCAAATGGATTTGTGTGGAGCAACAGTGATATCCAATGACAAGTTAAATTAAACACAGAGGTGTTTTCTCCAGCACTGTCTCGGAAGATACATGCTTTTGAGGGGCCTGATTCAGGTTAAACTTCTTGAAGTTAAGTCACAAAAAAACTATACTAGGGACCTTACGAAGAATTTTGTTATGTGACTTCAAGAACTAGTTGACTCAGATAGTTTTACACTTTTCAAAACGGCAACCAGTGACAGATGAGGTAATACTGCTTTGAATTACAAGTTAAAGCCAGTTGAGATATTATTTTTTATTATTTTCTATAGGGTGTTTGTGAACCGAAGTTTAGCAATGGAAAAGATAAAGTGTTTTGGTTTTGATATGGATTATACCCTTGCTGGTGAGTAGCAATTTCTGATTGCTTAAGAACTGGTTTTGTTTTGTTGCTTTTTGTTTTTTAACAGGAGAGCCAGTGTAACTCCTTCAAGACTGGAGTGACACACACTGCATCTGCATCTGCCTCATGTGAGTTCTCATTTTGGCAGCAGCACTCTGCTTGCTAACTAATGAAAACCTCCTCTTTGTGCAGTGTACAAGTCCCCAGAGTATGAGTCCCTTGGTTTTGAGCTTACTGTGGAGAGATTAGTTTCTATTGGCTATCCCCAGGAGTTGCTCAGCTTTGCTTATGATTCTACATTCCCTACCAGGTAATTTTTAAAGATATTTTTGGATTAAGACTGCATTATCAATAATGTCTTCATTTTCACATAGGGGACTTGTCTTTGACACACTGTATGGAAATCTTTTGAAAGTCGATGCCTATGGAAACCTCTTGGTCTGTGCACATGGATTTAACTTTATAAGGGGGTGAGTACAGAGAACCTTTAGCCTCTTTCTAAAAAATCAGTTAATTTTTAAATTTTTCTTTCAGACCAGAAACTAGAGAACAGTATCCAAATAAATTTATCCAGCGAGATGATACTGAAAGATTTTACATTCTGAACACACTATTCAACCTACCAGGTAGATTCATTCTATGCTTATTTATACTGATGTAGCTTATGAATATCTGTTCTTCATTTTTCAGAGACCTACCTGTTGGCCTGCCTAGTAGATTTTTTTACTAATTGTCCCAGATATACCAGGTATGTATATACTATAATTATTTTTTTCCAATTCCCCTGTCATGTTATTTTTATCTTTCTGTAGTTGTGAAACAGGATTTAAAGATGGGGACCTCTTCATGTCCTACCGGAGTATGTTCCAGGATGTAAGAGATGCTGTTGACTGGGTTCATTACAAGGTACCTAGAAGCTGTTTCTTCACCTGCTTGCTTTTTCTTAATTCTTTTTTTTGTCTTCCTCCAGGGCTCCCTTAAGGAAAAGACAGTTGAAAATCTTGAGAAGTATGTAGTCAAAGATGTAAGTAATATAGGGGAAAATAGATCTGCATACGTGTTTCACTCATTATCCAATTACATTTCAGGGAAAACTGCCTTTGCTTCTGAGCCGGATGAAGGAAGTAGGGAAAGTATTTCTTGCTACCAACAGTGACTATAAATATACAGATGTAAGTGCTTCATGTGTATATTTATTTATGCAATATGGACCTTATGTTAAATTTTTTTTTCCAGAAAATTATGACTTACCTGTTTGACTTCCCACATGGCCCCAAGGTACCGTATGTGACTCAATAGACCACTGCTTTTGTTTCAACTTTTGCTGTTTCTCCTTCACCAGCCTGGGAGCTCCCATCGACCATGGCAGTCCTACTTTGACTTGATCTTGGTGGATGCACGGAAACCACTCTTTTTTGGAGAAGGCACAGTACTGCGTCAGGTGGATACTGTAAGTCATGAGAATGATCTGTCTTGCTAGCAAAAGTATTACAAAATCCATATTCTTCATACAGAAAACTGGCAAGCTGAAAATTGGTACCTACACAGGGCCCCTACAGCATGGTATCGTCTACTCAGGAGGTAAGTCACAGACTTCCCTTTATTTAATGTCTCAGTTTTCTCATTGTTCACTCTGTTGGTTCAGGTTCTTCTGATACGATCTGTGACCTGTTGGGAGCCAAGGGAAAAGACATTTTGTATATTGGAGATCACATTTTTGGGGACATTTTAAAATCAAAGAAACGGCAAGGGTGGCGAACTTTTTTGGTGATTCCTGAACTCGCACAGGAGCTACATGTCTGGACTGACAAGAGTTGTAAGCCATTCATAAATCTTTGGTGTAATTTAATGTCTTCCTTTTCCTTCCAAACCTTAACTAGCACTTTTCGAAGAACTTCAGAGCTTGGATATTTTCTTGGCTGAACTCTACAAGTAAGTTTTCTAAAAATTTCTTTCCCAAAAACAGATTTTCACTGAGTTTTTCTTTTATCTTTAGGCATCTTGACAGCAGTAGCAATGAGCGTCCAGACATCAGTTCCATCCAGAGACGTATTAAGGTATCCAAATGGGATTTGGGAGAAAACTTGGGGAGCCAAGAATCAATCTTGTTCTTTGTTTTAGAAAGTAACTCATGACATGGACATGTGCTATGGGATGATGGGAAGCCTGTTTCGCAGTGGCTCCCGGCAGACCCTTTTTGCCAGTCAAGTGATGCGTTATGCTGACCTCTATGCAGCATCTTTCATCAACCTGCTGTATTACCCTTTCAGCTACCTCTTCAGGGCTGCCCATGTCTTGGTGAGTTAAAGCTGTAATGGACAGCCAAGATGGCTTTCTGAGCCTCTAGCTTTTTTCTGTCTAGATGCCTCATGAATCAACGGTGGAGCACACACACGTAGATATCAATGAGATGGAGTCTCCTCTTGCCACCCGGAACCGCACATCAGTGGATTTCAAAGACACTGACTACAAGCGGCACCAGCTGACACGGTCAATTAGTGAGATTAAACCTCCCAACCTCTTCCCACTGGCCCCCCAGGAAATTACACACTGCCATGACGAAGATGATGATGAAGAGGAGGAGGAGGAGGAAGAATAAGGAGGAAAACCAAAACCCCAAGCACCCATTAAACAAGTCCTGGCAGGACTCACAGGAACAAACGAGGTCCCTGTTAGGGTTCTACTCGGGGGAGGGAGGGGGCTCCATGAAAGGTACGTCTGAAAAGTTTCTGAAGATTTTATTATCATAGATACTTGTTTTGGTTTTGTGTATCTGTACTCTCTGCAGATGGTCCAAAATTGTAATGGAGTCTGTATTAGAAGAAAATAAGGGTAAAATCAGGCTGAACTGCATGTATATGGCTCCACTGTGGCTTGTGACACTTTTAAAATCATCCGTATGTCAGTGTATCTGGATACACGAGGAAAAGGAAAGAGTCTCAGAGTGGAACAAAGAGTGGGAAGAGGTGATCTGTAATGTTACAAATTGTGCTATTACTCCAAGGTCCAACTTTTCCAGTGCATTACATGGTATTGTATATCAGTGGAGAAATGTATTATTTCCATGATCAAATGTAGTCTCTGTTAAGGTCAAGTTTTCTTTTATAAGCCTTTAATTCATCCTCAGTGACTCTGGCAAGGCTGCTTCTCTATCACTGGCTTTGCACAGAAGTATGCTCTACTTGCGTTGCTTTAGGGCAGGATTCTATTTTGAGGGAAAAGACAGTATCCTTATTACCTTTTGTTTGTTTAATAGCACAAATGCTTATTTGTTATCCAAAAACAACCTCCTTCTTATCTGTGATAAATCTATAGAAAGAATTTAGCTGCAAGTGGACAAAGGAACAAGCCCCCAGAAAAGAAAGGGAAGAACTGCCTTCTTATACTACAGAACATGCATTAGTGTGGGCTATATAGCTGTGGCTCATGCTACCCAATTCCAGATTTCTTTGTCCTCTAAGAGTTGATTGCTGTATATTAAAATTGAACATCAGAGGATGGGAAGAGGGCTCTGTAAGCCAGAACCTTACTAAAGTAGAGGGCACAATCAGTGTGAATAAATTCACTTCAGAATCTCAAGTCAAGGCCAGGCACGGCGGCTCACGCCTGTAATCCCAGCACTTTGGGAGGCCGAGACAGGCGGATCACCTGAGGTCGGGAGTTCGAGACCAGCCTTACCAACATGGAGAAACCCCATCTCTACTAAAAATACAAAATTACCTGGGCGTGGTGGTGCATGCCTGTAATCCCATCATCTACTCAGGAGGCTGAGGCAGGAGAATTGCTTGAACCCAGGAGGCGGAGGTTGCAGTGAGCCAGGATTGTGCCATTGCACTCCAGCCTGGGCAACAAGAACAAAACTCCATCTCAAAAAATAAAAATCCCAATCCCAAGTCGAAATCACCTCTTGTTTTAAACAAGAATGAATCATTACTGTGTATGTTAGGGTATTAAAACTGTTTCACCAGTACAGTGAAAGTTGTTTCAACATTTTAAACAAACAGTGGTTATAGACTCTTTCTTTAACCATTGTATATTTTCTTCCATTCTTGTCATTGGTCAATAGGGGAGGGTAGATTAGCTGCTCCAGAATTCAATAAAGTGTAATATTTCTAACGGTGACTTTGACCTATTCTGTAGTACAACTGTAATAGCTATTGGTCTTCAAGTGGGTTTAGATTTGGTGACATCAGTTTGATATTCTCTTAAAGGAAATAAATATTCAAGAACTGATTATGTTCTAACATGATTATATTCATGGTGTTACATAGGCCTCAATTTTTTCA